GACACCATGCGGGAGTAACCATCAGAACGTCTCCTACCAGGGACCTCTCCTGTCTTCCTGGTCTTTGTCTAACGATCTTCTGGTCCCAGCGATGTGCTCAGGACAGTGACCGCACTTCTCCAACCACCCTCCTCCCCTAAGTGGCACTTTTTGCCTGGAACTTAAATTTTTATTTTAAAAGAGGATGACCTCAAGCATCGTCCAGCTCTGAAAGGCCCCGCGATTCCAACAGACCAGCTCAGAAAAACTAGAAATGGCCCTAAGAGGTGACAAGGAAAAGTGAAGGAGTTTACGAAGCCCGGCCAGCTCCAACTCCTGCAGGACGCACACTCCAGCTCCCACTAGGGGAGCTGTCGGGGCCGTAGATCCCTCGTCGCAGAGATGAGGTCGAGTAATTTCCAAAAGGGGATATTTGCTCTCACAGAGGAACCAAGGAAGCCGGTGGGATTAGAGTAGCGGCAATCACTCAGCCTTCCACATAACCGCGCCCAGCGCCGCCTGCTCCCGCAGTACCAATAGTGAACACAAGACATTTAGTACTCCTGTTTCCAGAACTAAGACCCGCCGCCTGGGCTGAGTCCGAAAACCGCCAGTCCCTCTGCGAAAGCCCCATCACACGTCTGCGTGTGATGACGCCGCGTGCCGGCGCTACCGGAAGACCGCCTGACGGAGCGCCAGAATTTTCTCTCCCAATCCCCGGCCGGATCTCCCTTTCACTTCCGGTCCTCCCTTTCACTTCCGGTCCCTTTCTTTTACGTTTCCGACAAAACATCAGGCTCTGTGGGCAGTTAGAATCCTCAGTTCCTGCGAGCGTCGGCTTCGTCCGGGCACTTCCAGTACTCTCATTCACTTCCTGTCCCTTTCTTTTACGTTTCCGACAAAACAGTGTCTGTGGGCAGTTAGAATCTTCAGTTTCTGTGAGCGTCCGCTTCGTCTGGGCACTTCCGGTACTCCCATTCAGTTCCGGTCCCTGTCTTTTACGTTTCCGGCAAAACATCAGTGTCTGTGGGTAGTTGGAATCTTCAGTTCCTGTGAGCGTCGGCGTCTTCTGGGCCTGTGGAGTTTCTTGGACAGGGGCCGCGGGGCTCCAGGACGGCGCCCTTAGCGACACCATGGTGAGTAGGGTGGGCGGGTGAGGGAGCGAGTGGGACATTTTTCTTCTCTTTTCTCTCTTTCCAGGCCCGAAATGCAGAAAAGGCCATGTAAGTATCAACTTGTTTTTGGCTGTAAATTTATGGAGTCTTTTATCTTTTATATCGCTGGTAGGACGGCCTTAGCAAGATTTCGCCAGGCTCAGCTGGAAGAGGGAAAAGTGAAGGTTGGTGTAAATCTTCCTCATGAATTGTAAAGATAATGGAAATGTGTTATTTTTTTCTCCTTAGGAACGAAGACCCTTTCTGGCCTCAGAATGTACTGAACTGCCTAAAGCTGAGAAGTGGAGACGACAGGTATGTTCTGGGTAAATCTGATTTCAGTAGAAAATTATTAAAATGTATTACTTTTTTTTAATAGATCATTGGAGAGATCTCTAAAAAAGTGGCTCAGATTCAGAATGGTAAGCAAACTTGTTCCTTTAAAGTGCTTGATGGAATGATATTGTTAACCTTTTTGTTTTCTAGCTGGTTTAGGTGAATTTCGAATTCGTGACCTGAATGATGAAATTAACAAGCTGCTAAGGGAGAAAGGACACTGGGAGGTCCGGATAAAGGAGCTGGGAGGTCCTGATTATGGAGTGAGTACATGGCAGCCCCAGTGGCGGGTCTTGATCCATTTTCTCTTTTTTTCTTCCCAATAAGAAAGTTGGCCCTAAAATGCTGGATCATGAAGGAAAAGAAGTCCCAGGAAACCGAGGTTACAAGTACTTTGGAGCAGCAAAAGATTTGCCTGGTGTTAGAGAGCTGTTTGAAAAAGAACGTAAGTAAGTTTGTGACAGTTTTAGCCTTTCATTCCGGCCTTAAAAATTTTTTTATTTTTTTAGGCCAGGTGCGGTGGCTCATGCCTGTAATCCCAGCACTTTGGGAGGCTGAGGCGGGCGGATCACAAGGTCAGGAGATCAAGACCATCCTGGCTAACATGTGGAAACTCAGCTCCATTTCTGTTTCTTATAGCTCTTCCTCCTCCCAGAAAGACACGTGCTGAGCTCATGAAGGCAATCGATTTTGAGTACTATGGTTACCTAGATGAAGATGATGGTGTTATTGTGCCTTTGGAACAGGAATATGAAAAGAAACGTAGGTCTCTGGGCATTTTATTTCATAATAGAAATAAATAGCACCTACCCTCTCTTGTGTTCAGTCAGAGCCGAGTTAGTGGAAAAGTGGAAAGCAGAGAGAGAGGCTCGGCTGGCAAGAGGAGAAAAGGAAGAGGAGGAGGAAGAGGAGGAAGAGATCAACATCTATGCAGTCACCGAGGAGGAGGTATTGGGGTTGGCCCCCTCTGGCACTCACTGTACTGATGGACTTTCGTTTGTTCTGTTTGTAGTCGGACGAGGAAGGCAGCCAGGAGAAAGGAGGGGACGACAGCCAGCAGAAGTTCATTGCTCACGTCCCTGTTCCCTCGCAGCAAGAGGTAGGACCACAGCTAAGAGCTGCCTGGGCGCCAGGAGTGAGCCCTGCACTCTTAATTTCCACAGATTGAGGAGGCACTGGTGCGAAGGAAGAAAATGGAACTCCTCCAGAAGTATGCAAGCGAGACCCTGCAGGCCCAAAGTGAAGAAGCCAGAAGGCTCCTGGGGTATTAGGACCCAGCTGGGGCTCTCCTTGGAGTTCTTCCATCCCCCAGTGGTACCTCAGGACCCAGGGCTGCAGACACAGGCTGGTGCTGCAAGGGCTCCTGCCCCATTCTCAGCCTTCCTTCCCTCTCCTTGTCTCATGTTGACCGGAGGGTAGGGGTCTGTCCCTGGTCTTCCTGGTAGGTTTTGTACACATATTTTGCTACTGTGTGGATCCATTTATTTTTATTGTGGAGTGTATACAACAGGTTGCGAACTGGCTGCCTGTGTCTTATTTTGACTTGCACTGCCATTTTGAGGGGAGAAGAATCAATTAGTGGCAAACATTTAAAAATGCAATTTTTTGCAGACCAAAGTATAATTTTAAAAAATGCAAATTTTCTAAAAGACACATCTCTTGAAAAATGAGATGATGTGGCCAGGCGCAGTGGCTCACGCCTGTAACCCCAGCACTTTGGGAGGCCGAGGCGGGCGGGTCACGAGGTCAAGAGATGGAGACCATCCTGGCCAACATGGTGAAACCCCATGTCTACTAAAAATACAAAAAAATTAGCTGGGCGTACTGGCATGCACCTGTAGTCCCAGCTGCTTGGGAGGCTGAGGCAGGAGAATCACTTGAACCCGAGAGGTGGAGGTTGAAGTGAGCCAAGATCGTGCCATTGCACTCCAGCCTGGCGACAGAGTGAGACTCTGTCCCAAAAAAAAAAAAAAAAAAAGATGCACGCAACCCACAAGTCAATGACCAGGTCCCTCTGTGTTGGTTGCTGCTCTGGGCTCTCCGTTAGCCCCCCTCCACCTGCTCCACTCGCTCCTGCCTGGGTGGCAGGAATTTGAGTTTGCTATTCCTGTTTTATAACCTGTTCTGCAGAAACCTATTTTTATTAAAGATTTTTATAAGAAAGGGAAACCTCCATGTCTTCAGCTTGTTCCCTGGGCCAACGGCTCTGAGGTGACAGTGGCATTAGGATGTGACCAGTCACTAAGGGGCACTGCCTTCCTGCAGGGGAGTCCCTGAAGCCCCAGCCCCAAGTGTGGCAAAGACAGGACCAGATCCCAGGAGTCTAGGTGGGAGTGAGCCGACCCACCATGGCGTCCGTGGCCACAGCTGTAGACAGGGCTCCTTGCAGTGGGCTGCACCGTGGCCTGCTGAAAGCACACAGTGGACACGAGCTGAGTCCAGAGCTTCCTCTGAACTGGGGCTTAGCTCTCCAGTGGGGAACCATGGTCAGCGGCTGTAGCCCCTGGGCAAGATGGTGCCTGGCTTCCTGCCCTCTGCAGGGTCATGGGAGTGTCTGGGAACTCAGGGTCAGGGCCAGATGGCTGTTCCTGGGGCCTGGGGCTCCAGCTCAGGCTGTTTGGGAATAGGAGGAACTCTTGGCTTGGAGAAGCCCATCACACAGCGGGAGGCCTGGGATGGTTGGTCTGCGGGGAGCAGCTCAGACTGGGGGTGGCAGAGCCGTGTGTGGCTGTGTGTGGCCAAGTCGGGAGAGTGGCCAGTGCTGGGCCCTCTCTAAGGAGCCCGAGGGCCACAAGGACTGTGGAAAAGGTCTGAGTGAGGGAGTCGGGAGCTAGTGGCTAAGGGACTTGCTTGAGGACGCTCCGTGCGGCCACAAGGAGAGGCCCAGGCAGGACCAGGTCAGGAGGAGGCTGGGGCAGAGGCCCTGGCAGGAGGTGGGTGGGCTTGGTGGGGATGGGAGTAGCCAGGGTGTAGGTGAGGATGGGGAAGGGGCCCCCCTGCCTCCTGGCTTCCCTGAGGGCTGGGCTGGCCAATCCCAGCCCTCAGTCAAGCCCGGAGGCAAATGTGTGCAGGGAGGAGAGGTGTCCAGGTTGAAGCTTTGGGAGCCCTTGGAGGCAGCAAGGCAGACTCGCCTCTGGGACCCAGCACCCAGCTTGGGCCTGCAGGTGGGGACTCAGGAGTGAATATCGTGGGGGCTTTGAGCAAGACCCTCTGGGCCCAGCCTCACCTTCCATACTTTGAAGTCAAGGAGTGGACCTGTGCTGTCTCAGTTTGCTCTGGGGTCTGGGCAGTCCTGTGGTTTGGGCAGAGGCCTCAGAGGGCCCTAGGGACAGACTGACCCAGGTCTGAGCCTCTTGGGAGCGTGCGGATGGCCGGCCTCAGACAGGCCTGGTTGTGGGTTTGTCTTCCAAGGGGCACACGCGCACTCTGGTGCTTCCTGGCATTCAGAAGAGAATGGGGAATCCAGACATCAGGCCTTCCTTCTCCCTGGGAAGGATGGCAGGTGCTTGGAGCCAGGCCTGTCTTGAGAGCCAGGGCTCTGGGTCTTCCTCCTCCAGTGCCCTGTTCCACGCCTTCAGTGCACAAAGCACTCCCCTCCTGGGATCTCTTCAGGGATCCCCGGGATGCAAACTGGCCAGGGATTAGAATTCCACATTTGAGCAAACAGACTGAGAGTGGAGAAGCACCCAGCTGGACATCCTCTAGGTGTTCCTGGCAGAGGCCCTTGCTACTTGTCTGTGCCCAAAGGCCCTAGAGGGTCCTAGATGTGGGACAAGGTCTCAGCAGGGCTCCAGTCCCAGGCCTGGAAACAGCTGGGGGTGGGGGAAGCTGGCTGGGTGGGTGTGGTTATCTTTTCCCAGCTTGTGGCTCCGAGGTGACAGAACCAATCTCAGGAGGCTTTGTTTGGTTAATAAAATCTACTGAATGGTTTATTTTAGCTTTGGCTCTGCCTGTGGTTTCCCGAAAAGC